ATTTGACAGCACAACAAGGCGACTACAGTCAGCAATTATTTATTGAACATTTTTAAAAATAACTAAGAGTGTAACTGGAACGTTCATAACCCAAAGAAATGATAAATGCTTAGGTGATGGATACTCAGTGTACCTGATGTGATTCTTTTTTTTTTTTAGATGGAGTTTCACTCTTGTTGCCCAGGTTGGAGTGCAGTGGTGCTATCTCGGCTCACTACAACCTCTGCCTCCCAGGTTCAAGTGATTCTCCTGCCTCAGCCTCCTGAGTAGCTGGGATTACAGGAATCCACCACTGTGCCCGGCTAATTTTTTTGTATTTTAGTAGAGACAGGGTTTCATCATGTTGGCCTGGCTGGTCTCGAACTCCTGACCTCAGGTGATCCACCTGCCTCGGCCTCCCAAACTGCTGGGATTACAGGCGTGAGCCACTGTGCCTGGCCTCCTGATGTGATTCTTACACATTGTATACCTTTATCAGAATATCTCATGTATTCCTACTATGAGTTGTATAAATAATACACTTATTATGTACCCATAAAAATTAAAAATTTGTTTTAAAAAGGCAGAAAAAATAGTTAAAAATAAAATAAAATAAAGAGGTAGCCTGGGCGTGGTGGCTGGGGGGCACAGGGCTGTAGTCCCAGCTACTCTTCAGGCTGAGGCAGGAGGCTGCTTGAGCCCAAGTTTGAGGCCCAGACTGGGCGACAAGACCCCGTCTCTTAAAAAATATATAAATATATAGATAGATGTATATATATATATGGCAATTTTATGAATAACTGGGATACAAAAAATTGGTAATGCTTGAACTAAGTTATTAACAAGGACTAAACTTAAACAGTCAAGTTCTTTTTGTAAGAACCAAACCAAACCAAAAACAAAGAGAGCATACCTTACCGGACATTTAAAAGGTGGGGCTCTGAGCCAAGGCTGGGGGTCTGGCCTTAGCTTCAGCCTTGCTCTGGCACGGGGTGTCCTTGACCACGCCCACAGCCCCGCCAGGCCGCCCCCTCCCGCCCCGCCTCCCTCGGGCTGCCCTTCCAGCCAGGCGTCCATCTTAAGAGACGCTGGTCTCCTCAGGCGTGAAGATTGGATTTGGGTTGGGACTGGGAAGTCTCGGTAAGTAAATGTGCCCAGTTCCGTGCTTCCTCCTAGATCCTGATTATTTTATTTGTCTTTCCAGCTAAAGGGTGAATCATGTTTAAGAAGGTCAACAGGATTGAGCACAAGAGGAATAAGACAGAAAAACCAAAAAAGCTTAATCCATGGATTCCACGCATCTTCAACCACAAATGCTTTGTCACCTTCCTTACTGGCTGCTATAGTTGCCTCTGGAAATTCAGACAATGGGAAAAAACTAAAGTTGGATTTTGTTGCTGCACTTGGGTACAGACTGATAAGGAGCTGGACCACATTTTCTCAGATGCGGGGAGCATAGGCTGACTGCTGGGCCCCATGAGGGCTCTTTATGGTCTCCAGGACTGGGGATGCTAGGGCTCCATTTCTTCCATAAAAGTATTGCACCAATGTTAAACTTACTGAAACATGTACTTGCTTTCTTCATTTTCTTTCCTTCACTTCATTTTTCACTTTTATTCTTTACTTTTCCTTACTACCTCTTTTATGTTTATTCATTAATTCACTTTTGCATTTATTCATTCAGTGAATCTTGAAGAAAAAGTGATGTTTGGGTGCAATTAGATATTTTTGGTTACGGATTACAGGGATGCCTGAATTGTAATTTGCTCTCCTCTGTGAATTTCTCTTCGCAGGAGAAAAAAACAGCAAGTGAGAAACAAGGTGCTCCTTTATTATTGGTCAAGCTAGTGGTGATTTTCCCTGAGGAAGAACTCTAGTAAGGCTGAGTGGTGGCACGTGGACTAGCCTTTTTTAGGGCCTCTATTTGTAAGCCATATGTTGGAACCCTTTGGTGAGCTACATGGTATAAGTGATTAAATGATCAGCACACTGAAATGAGAACAGAAGAGCAAAATCATGTACCTTTACTTATTTGTAAACATGGTCCAACTAGGGTCCCAGAATCAGACCAGTTGGGTCATTAATTTCTTATACCTGAGGTGGGGAACACAAGGAAAGGGGTAGGAAATGGGAGGTTTCCCTGCAGTAGGAAGGAATGTTCTTCTGTCCCCACTGTATCTTTCCTGCCCAGATATTCGGCCTCTATGCTAGTCACTGGGGATAATACAAGTGCTTCAGGCATGGTTCCTGCTCTCAAGGAATTCAGTCTACTGTGGGGAAAGATAAGTACACACACAATCTCAATATAGTGAGAGAAGTGCTGTAACTGTATGCGCATGTACACAGGCACATACCAAGGGGAGGGCCACCTTTTAGAAGGTGATGGGTGATTAAGAATTGGATAGGTAGAGAATTGGGGATGGTGGAAGAATTGGTATTGGAGGAGTAGTCAAAGGGCATAATGAGTTTGGAGACTGATACAAGGTTTATTTTAGATGAAGGAGAGGATATGAATGTGAAGAAGTGAGGGGAAAAGAAGCTAGAGAGGGAGATGGGTCCAATGTTGTGTGGTTTTAAGAATTTGACTTCTGCCATGTTGGGAATAAAGAATCCCCAAAGACTTTAAGCTGATGAAGTAGTCTGAGCTGTGTTTTGGAATGATTATTTGATTGTGTGGAGGACGTATTGAAAAGGACAAAACTAACACAGGGAGACTTCTTTGCCTTCAGAGAAAGCAGTACCTTCTCCATAATGATAACCTCCATTTTGGCTTTGAGCTTACACAGATCTGGGTTCTAGTCCTGCCCCTGCCACTTCTTAGCTGTGTGATCTTGAATCAATTATTTTACCTCTCTGAGCTTTCTTCTGCAAAAATGAGGTTGATGCCCAACTCATATGGCTCTAATGAGAAATAAATCAAATGAAAGTAGCTTGTGAAATTCCCTAGCATTTTACTAGAACAAAATAGCTACTTAAAAAAAATTATTCTTTAACTCTGATTCCCCCTTTCTTCTCCAATGGGGTAGATTGATGACTAAATGAACCAATTAATGATGAATGAATCAATAAATTAATTGCTGAACAAAACATTTGATAGCTGGAGAGGCAGATGAATTCAACAGATGATTGTTGAGAGCCAGCTGCATTCAAGAAACAATGCTATGTATTGGTAATACAGAGACGTTCCTTTTCCTCAAAGAAGAAACAGTGTAGCATCAGATAAAACATAAATGCATAATTCCAGTTAAGTGTAAGAAAGGTTGTAAATAGGCATATACAGGATTTGGTAGGGGTAAAAAGAAGAGAGTGATCACTCCAGCCTCAGGAGGGTAATGCATGGCAGTGCAACTATGCTGACCTTTGGCAAGTGTATACAGAAACTGCTGAGGTAACAAGGATAAATGGAGCTAAGTTAGATTTCTTTTTTCTTTTCCCAGAAAGAGCAATTATTTTGCCGTGCCTGGTAATTTCATTTGTCTTGTCTCTGATGTTGCTGTTCCTGTGGATAGAAACATCCAGTGAATACTTTAACTTTGACTGGTGAGTTTCACTTTTTGTAGTTTCATTTGTGTAATAACTCTCTTTTTCTTCTTTGCTTTTGCAGTTACTTGGATTTTTGTTGCTTTGGGAAAGGATTGAACTATACCTGCACTTGTGTCATAAGGTAGGACATCTGAGTCCACATAGGAAACCTTAGAAGTCAGGAGATTTTTTTTCTGTTTCCCTAGATCCTGATTCTGCTAGTGATTCTTCTGTGTGTCATTTTAATGTTCATTATATGCAAATTCTGGAAAGAAAGGTGGCTGGTAGCTGGGCTGTCAATGCAGGTAAGCATCATCCTATAGCTCCAGCACTAGCTTGTATCCAGCCTGACTTTTGGCTTTCTCACAGATCTTTGCTCCCTACGTGCACCTGGTCAGCATAACTGTGATGGTTATCCTTTTCTGGCCTGTGGCCTTCTACGTGGCATGTTTGGAAAGAGAAGGTATGTCACATAGGGCAGAACCCTGCCTATTTAACTCTTTTCTTTTTCACTTTCTAAATTTTAGTTAGAATGAGAAGATACAGGATGACACATTCTGAGAAAAAAAGACTCAAGCAATGTAATGTAATCACAAGGTTAAGAGGTTAGAGCTGGAGACTGAGATTTGAAAGTCACTGTTGGATTACCCTTTCTTCTTATCCTTTTAGGTCTCTATTTGATGCCACTGGGGATTTATTCTCCCTGCATTCAGGAGAAGGAGAATTTGGGGCCCAAGCCAACCATCTTTGGACATAGAGGTGCACCCATGGTAGGTCTGAGCATGATGAACATGGGTGAAAAGGCTTAGGGCCTGATGTCCTTTTCTTCTACAGTTGGGGCCTGAGAATACCATGATGTCCTTTGAGAAAGCTGTTGAACATGGAGCCCATGGATTGGAGACTGATATACACTTAAGGTAAGAAAGCAGGGAACTGGGGTGAGGGGAGGACCCCTGCCCTTCTTTTCTACCTCTGCCTCAGTTATGATCATGTGCCTTTCCTCATGCATGACTTTGACCTGAAAAGAACAACCAATATTGGGGAAGTTCAGCCAGAATCTGCCTGCGAGAACCCTGCCTTCTTCAACTGGGATTTCCTATCGACTCTGAATGCAGGCAAATGGTTTGTAAAACCAGAGGTAAGACACATTCCCAAGTTCCACAAACCTGCTTTTATGTATTTTTTGATGTATTTGTTTCTAGCTCAGGCCATTTTACAATATGAAACCTCTATCAGAGGCAGATAAAGAAAGAGCAAGAAATCAGTCAATTCCAACACTAGCTGATTTATTGACACTTGCAGAGAAGGAAAGAAAATTTGTGATATTTGATCTTCATCGCCCTCCACCAAAACATCCTCTCAGACACACATTTGTCCGCCAAGTAGTAAGCGTGATCCTTGCCTCTAAAATCGAGCAACATCTGGTAAGTCTATCTCAGTATTTATGACATAGGTTAAAGTTCTTTCACTGTGGTTTATGTTTTTCAGACACCAAAGTTCTATGTGTTCATGTGGCTCCTTGCAGATATCATTTCTGTGCTTTTTATTGTTGCCATATTTTGTTTTCACTGGTAAGTATATATATAATTTTAAATGAATTTTTCTTCATTTCATGGATGGTCTGCTTCCTTCTAGGCGGAGAGAGACTGAAAAAGAAAAATTGTTTGAAACCTCCAGCACTCGCACAGGTAAAGTCAGAGGCCTAGCCCACTCCTGTCTCTTTGAGGAATCTGTGTCTTTTCCATCCCACAGATACTCAGAGTGGAAGTAAGAATGAGGAAGATAGATAGATAGATAGATTTGCACATAGCCATGAAACCTCCTGTCCGAGTTGTGGAAGGTCCTTGGACTCTAGCAGCCCTCTACCCGGCTCTACCCAAGAGTGGAAAGGAACACCAAGGCCATTTCAATTTTGCAGCACCATCCAAGAAACTACTACCTATCAAGAATGCTGTCACACCTTTGAAGCCTGGCAAGCATGAGATTCAACCACCGATGCCCACCGTGGTCTTTGAACTCACCCAAGCACCCACCAGGCAGGCTACAAGTGAGGCTACCTTTCAAACTACATTGCCCACCCTGAAGGTGGATAAGCCAACCATGCCCTCCATAGAGGTCCCCTATCCTTAAATAAGAGACCTCTAAGAGATCCCCATGGCTGAATACTCCAAATAATCCTATGTCACAATATATTCCATTGCATCTGACATAGCCTTCTGTGTTTCCAAAGAAGAATTA